GCTTTGCTGGGTAGAACTAAAGTTCAGTTGATTGATCACCTATAGATTAGGTGTCTAGTGTTGAATTTGTTGCTTCTTAACTTGATTGTGCCGAGCACCTCATCCCTCAGCCATCCCAGTGGGTGCAGCCGATTCCGTCTTCCATAAGAAGTAGGTTCTCCTTTCATGAGTGCCTCCGGTTGGTGAGGGTTCCATGTGTAAGGAAGAAAATATGTTTTCAACACATTGCACGTTCATGCGTGTGGCTTCTCATTCATTTTAGATCGTATTAGTTATTAGACCTAGATTGGGAAGTAGAAACAATTTACTTGTGCAGGTACACGAATACCTTTTTAAATGTTAGTATTTTGAGAGACTTCATTGAGACCCGAACCCATGCCTATAAATTCGTGGTTCTCAGCTGGGGCAGTTTTGCCTAATCAAAGACATCTGTTTTCTTAGCTCAGAAGCCTTACGTTGGTGATTGTCTACAGAAGAAAATTTGTCTTTGTTGTTACTAAGGTTCATAGGATTCTAGGTTCAGCCTGATAATTTTTGAGCTGGTCACATATGTTAGCTTTTGAATGTTTAATTTCCTTCTTTGTATAGTTCTAAAATAAACTCCTCAGGGGAGAGAGACTAAAAATATCACAAATTAGACCTTACGAAGGGAAAAGGAAAGGGGAAATTCTAATCTGGCTGTTAGTCGCTGACTTCCAGTGTCTGCAAAGCTGCCTGTTACCTGGCCTAGCATATGACGTTGCTGTCTGAATGTTCTTTTTTTCTTTAAAACAGGCCCTTACTTGATCAAGTAGGATCAGCCTAGAGATGAAGAGAGCTGTCAGTTAGAAGTTCCCTTGGTCTTCTCACTGTCTGCTTTGTTTAAATTATTTCCTGTTCCATTATTCTTCCTTTTGACTTTGTTGTTTCTTACCCCTCTCTTCCTGTGCTGTTTCTAGGATAAACACGAAATCATCACTTTGCATAATTTTGAGCTTTCCTTGGTGGAGATAGTTAAAAGTACAATCAATCTTTCCCTTTCTTCAGTCATCCTATCTCATATGGACTGAGAAAGACCTGTGAGAAATTAATAGTAATTCTTTGCACAGACTGGAAAGTTCTGAAGTTGCAACTTTGGAACGATGTGTGTTTCTCTTATTACTTGCACACCTTGTATCATTTGATTCTAACTTTGTCAGGTAGAGGGAGGCCAGTGTTGTTAATTATCCCTTTTTTAGATGAGGAAAGTGTGGGTCCCTCACCAGGGCACACTGACTGGCCCACTGGGGTCCTGTGGTGAGTGGCCATGGGGGAATGTCAGGCCCAAGCAGTGTGGTATGTGGGATGGCCCAGCTCCAGAGCAGCAGGTCCTGGACTTCATTCTGGCTTTGTATTGATGTTATTGAAGTCCCCTCGTCCCTCAAAACATTTGCCTTCACGCAGTGACTGCTTGGCTTTCCATTACAATGGGAGCTGGATTCAAACAGTATCATTCTGAACTTTTTATTTTTTGAGACGGAGTTTCGCTCTTGTCACCCAGGCTGGAGTGCAATGGCACGATCTTGGCTCATCACAACCTCCCCCCTCCTGGGTTCAAGTGATTCTCCTGCGTCAGCCTCCCGAGTAGCTGGGATTACAGGCATACACCACCATGCCCGGCTGATTTTGTATTTTTAGTAGAGATGGGGTTTCTTCATGTTGGTCAGGTTGGTCTTGAACTCCTGACCTCGGGTGATCTGCCTGCCTCGGCCTCCCAGAGTGCTGGGATTACAAGTGTGAGCCACCGCGCCTGGCCCCATTCTGAACTTTATTAATGGCTCATGTAAATCTGAACTTCAACAATCTTGATTCTTACGAGGAATAGAGATGAGTCTCCTTTTCCTTTGCTACTAATTTGGCTAAAATTGCATAGCGAAGTTTTAAACTCTCCTGACCTCTGTTTTGTCTTCTGTGAAACTAGGGGTTGCCTGTAATGTACTTTCACAACCTTTTATAGCCCCAACTTTCGCTGTGTTAAAATTGAGATGGGACAGGTCCTTGATTATTAGGGATTTTTTTTTCTTCAAAGTGGCATGGGATGAACTGATCTATGTGTAAATTGATGTTGCTGTTGCTTTTCTCTGAGTGTAGTTAGGAGGGCTGGAAGTATATGGGTGCAGAGATGTAGAAAGGCTACGTTGTTCATCCTGCCACCGACAGGTCAGACTGTTCTCCTGGCTATGTTTTCACTCAGTTGTGTACCTGCAGTTCATACCTACATAGGACCAGCCATGGGCCAGGCACTGTGCTGGGTGCCGTGGGAAAACCACAGCAAACCAGACAAACACCAGCCTTTGGGGAGCCTGTAAACCAGTGTGGAGATCTTACAAGCTCACAGTCCACTGTAATCTTAATTAACAAGTATGGAAAATAACTTTCGCCATCTCTGGGTGGGGGAAGCACATATGGGAAGTCCCCCTCTAACCTCTAACCCAACCCCCAAGGCCAGGCAGAATTCATTTGAAGCATTCTGGAGGATAATATTTTCTTCAAGATCCTCAGAAGCTCTTCAGTGCACAGGCAACTCCCAGATACTGGAATTGTCACCTGAGCTGAGACATTCCACATGCCAGTTGTAAGCCAGGTCTCCACCACAGCTGGGGTGAAGCACCTCTATTCTCTCATGCCAGGGTGGGTGTTATTATTCCAGGGCCTGGATGAAGCTCAGTTAGTTTGCTTAGGATGAACACATGATTTGTGGGTCAATTTTCAGGTAATGTGAACTCTACTTACATGTTGTTTATTGCTTGAGAGCTTTATCTCTTAAAAATGAGTTAAACTACTTGGCGCTTTGAGTGGAATGCAGGTCTCAGGTAGCACACTAATACTTCCTTATTTTTTTTTAATTGATAATGGCATAAAGCCATTATGCCATCACATTTGATATAGAGATGTAAGTAATTGAATCACATTACTTCTCTTGGATTAGTAATGAATATTGCACATCAATCCTGTGCACACATTTTACAGGTTTGTTTTATCCTATTGATGGTTTCATTTGAACTGTGTTTGGAAATTTAGTTTATTTCTTACTCCATTGTAGATGTTTGTTTTTGTTGTTTTTGTTTTTTTTTTTTTTTGAGACAGAGTCTCGCTCTGTCACCCATGCTGGAGTGCAGTCGCTTGATCTCGGCTCACTGCAACCTCTGTCCCCGGGTTCAAGCAGTTCTTCTGCCTCAGCCTCTCGAGTAGCTGGTACTACAGGTGCGTACCACCATGCCCGGCTAATTTTCGTATTTTTAGTAGAGACGGGGTTTCACCATATTGGCCAGGCTGGTCTTGAACTCCTGACCTTGTGATCCACCCGCCTCAGCCTCCCAAAGTGCTGGGATGACAGGTTTGAGCCACTGAGCCCGTCCCGTTTTTGTATTTTTTAAATGCAGTGTTTGAAATTCTTGACTTCTACACAGTAGTCAAGACTGATACTTCTACCCAGTACCCAAATTACTGTACTGCTCTGACAGTAAGTTGTTACAAAACTATTTTCCAAAGGTTGGAACTGATTTCAGGGTTTACATTTAAGCTTTGTTTAACATCTGAAACTGAATTAATGCTAGCATTCAAAACTAGTAAAATCATTATTAGTGATTCGTCCTCTATTTGACACTGAACCAGCAGACATTTCCCTTAGCTTTTGGTGACATGGATTAAAGTAAAATGGTTTTGGTGATTTACTATAGTTAATTAGTGATAGACTATAATTAATGCTTAGTGTTTTGAATGAACTTAATTTGCAAATAATGATAATTTAAGATCTGAGTTTGATAAAATTTTAAAGGTTGATCGAATACCTAGATTCCTGGTTCTTGGGCCTTCAGAAGGAGAGAATTTCACGTGTTAAGTCCTTATTTGGTCTTATTCAAGGGAGCAAGATTTTTTGTTTGTTTATAAACACATGCAGTATATCGTTTTACGTATTCAAGTACACATAGTACGTTCTCTGGGGAAAGCAGAAAATTGTATTGCATTTCAGCCATGTAATACCCTCACGTTCGTGTATTAAGCTGATCAATAGGGGTATTTATTTCCTTTTGTTGAGCACAGTGTTTTAACGTTTCCAAAGTGTAATTTGTTATTGTTGAAAGTCAACCATGTTACCCTATGCATACAGGCTTTTATATAATAAAACATATGGTATATATTTTTAAGTAAGCGCTTAATTTTAGAATAGATTTTAAATTTACAGAAAAAGTTTCAAAGATAATACAGAGAATTCTGATATAAACTGTGTCTACTTTCCCCTGTGATTCACATCTTACGTTACTATAGTACATTGGTTACATCTAATGAACCAGTATTGGTACATTATTGTTAAGTCCATAGTTTATTTGCCCTGACATCCTTTTTCTGTCCCAGGATCCCATCCAGGGCACGTTTCCTTTAGTCTCCGTAGCGCCTCTGATCTGGGACAGTTTCTTAGACTCGCCTTGTTTTTAATGGCTTGACAGCTTTGAGGAGCAAAACTGCTTTTCAGGTGTTTTGTAGACTGTCCCTCAGTTGAGAGTTGTCAGATGTTTTTTCATGATTAGTGTAGAGTTACCGGTTTGGGGAGGAAGGCCACCGAGGTAATGTGCCATTTTGTATCAAGGGTCCATGTGATCAGCGTGGCTTATGATGGTTGATGTTGATCTTGATCACCTGGCCCAGGTAGTGTTTGTCAGGGGACTCCACTGTCAAGTGACTCCACTGTCAAGTGACTCTTTTCCCTTCTTTCCATACTGCTGCAGTCTTTGGAAGGAGGTCATTTAAGGAAGAGGGAGTTCAGCTGTACCTCCTGTAGGGGTTGTATTTACATTAGTTATTTAGAATTCTATCTGACAGATTTATCTATTCTCCCAAAAGGGACCAAGATTTTCAGTGGGGATAGAAGGCACTGTGGCACAGACAGCCCCTTGGCACTGTTGCGGAGGAGGTGATAGGATAGGATGGTGCCCCAGCATGGGGTTTCCAGAATGTGGTCCTGGGCTGTGGAGAAATGCAAATTCCGGGGAACTGCCTGACTTCCCGCGTGGGATAGGTTGGTCTGGAATTCTTCCTGTTGCACGAGTTCCCCAGGTGATTCTGATGCATATTCAAAGTTGAGAGCCTCTGCTGTGGATTAGCACTTGAACCCCAGGTGTGCCGGCCAGGAGTCAGGCCCTCACCTCCATCCTTGCCGTTCACACCTCTTCCCTGCTGGTGGCACCTAGCTCTAAGGCTCCCCGTGTAACCACTTCTCCCACAGTTTTGACCACCTCTTGGATCTCTCCATCTGAGGCTCCCTTTGTATCAACCAAGGGTCTTTGCTTTCTGGATAACTTCATCCTTCTTTTGGTGGGCCCAGAGTTCCAGTGAAGGGAGAAACCAGTTACAGCTGAGAACCCTATTGTGGAAAGGCCAGTCAGGGCCAGAGTAGGGAGGTCCCTAGATGCCAGGCTTCTCTGAAAATGGTTTTGTCACATGTGAGAGAGAGAGAGAGGCAGAGACACCGAGACCCCACGTGGACTGTGTTCAGGTTTGAGCAAATAAAAAATCACCGAAAAATCTTCATAGTTTCTACATGTGTCATGCCTTGCGCTTTGGGACACCCCTAGCTCTTGGGCACATTCCCTGGTTGAAGTGGGAGGGCAGTGGCCTGAAGAAGTTTCTTTGGGATTGGGATCTGGGTGGCCCTCATCCTGCTTCCGCCTGAGGAAGCCCTGGTCTGTGACTGGGCTCAGGAAGTGGTCCCGACCCAGTGTCTGAGGAAGGCATTCTCCTCTCATAGATGGGGGCCAGAGTCTGCTGTGAGGCCATGCTGGTGTGCCTGCCCGCCCACCCTACTGGGCCTCTTCTGGGCAGCAGGGTTGTGCCCTACCCGGGTGCTGGGAGGTTTGGGTGTGTATGGGAGCGGTGGTATGGACGGGGCAGGCGTTGGCTCAGAAGCTGGCGTGGGGAGGGTCTTGAAGTGGTCATTTTAACTCCTGGCTGACTGACTTCCAGAGAATCTTTTTTTGGGAGGGAGAAGAGTGGCTCACCTTTCTCTTGGGTACAGAAAAAGTCAGAATTAAGGCCATTAGCCTGTTTCTCTTTCTGGTCACTGCCTTCTCCCTCCTAGTGATGGGACGATTCCAGGCTTGGGTGGAAGGCCAGGTGGGGGGACACTACTTCCTGCTCCACCCTTCCCAAACCATTATACACAGATGAGAGAGACTCTGTTGTATTCATTCACATAGATATAATTTATAATAATGCATTTTGTTTATTAAAAAATGACTGGGCCAGGCAGAGTGGCTCATAGTGGCTCATGCCTGTAATCCCAGCACTTTGGGAGGCTCAGGTGGGAGGATTGCTTGAGCCCAGGAGTTCAAGACCAGCCTGGGCAACATGGCGAAACCCTGTCTCTACAAGAAATACAAAAAAATGAGCTGGGTATGGTGGCAAGTGCCTGTAGTCCCAGCTACTTAGGAGACTGAGGCAGGAGGATCACTTGAGCCTGGGAGGTCCAGGCTGCAGTGAGCCGTGATCAGGCCCCTGTACTCCAGCCTATATGACAGTGAGACCAAAAAAGACTGAATACAGACATGTGCGCTGACCCTTTTGAACATTATTTTCTTTTCAATCTCTGCCTCTGTGTTACAGTTTATGTTTTCTCTTTTGTCCTGCGGATTTTTGATACATTTTAAAAATATCTTGTCCTTTTTCTAAGTTTTTGCGTTGACTACAGTTGCAAGTGTGGGTTTTGGTGGCTTTCTGTAGATGAATCACTTGACCTGAAAACAAGGACTTTCGCTTTGCTAGAAAATTAAGGACAGAGTTTGTGGAATGCACTGCTCTTGGGTTTTCCTTAGAAGAAGCTTGTGAGAAGCACAGTTTCTGTGCGTAAGAGTGGGCTTAAACCAGGTGATCTCCGAAGATTTCCTTCAACTCTCAAGTTGAAAGAGGCCTTGCCGAGGAAACAGGCAGCTAATGGGCAGAGCATCAAACCAGGGGGGGTCTAGGTCCAGGCCCGGGCGCTTCCTGCTGTCAGACTGCCTCCTCACATCAGCAGGCATTCCTGGGATTCACAGCAACAAAAGAGCCCTCTGCTTTGAAAGGGGTTCAGTCTGTCTCTTCTGTAGTCTGGACTCTGGAATCTAGAGATTCGCTGAAGCTCATGTCCCAGGGTCTTGACGTAGTGTGAAGTTCTGAGTGATTTCCTAAAGACGGTGTCCTGAACCATGGGCCTGTGGTGGTGAGTGCATGGAGGATATCTGTGAACTTTGGGGTGGGAAAAAACATCCTTATTTCCACCAGCTTTTCACTGAAATTCAGTATTTCCTTCCTGCATGAATGTAGGTAGCACAGCCCATAGCATTTACAGTCATCAGAGAAATGGTCACTATTTTCCTGTTACATAATAGTGATGCACGTGTGTTGAAAGAGTGACTGCTTTTATCATTGCTCTCAAATTATGGTTGTTATTAGCACTGCTGCTACCCTCTCGTTTGGTGTGTTAATAAGGAAATACGTAGATTACTATGTCTCAAGTTTGTTTTTAAGTAATATATTAATAACTGTGTTCCACATAGTTGCATAAAATGAAAATCACTTAAAAGCAACCTGAGGCCAGGCGCAGTGGCTCACGCCTGTAATCCTAGCACTTTGGGAGGCCGACGTAGGCGGATTGCCTGAGCTCAGGAGTTCGAAACCAGCCTGGGCAACACAGTGAAACCCCGTCTCTACTAAAGAATACAAAAGAATTAGCCAGGCGTGGTGGTATGTGCCTGTAGTCCCAGCTACTCAGGAGGCTGAGTCAGGAGAATTGCTTGAACCCAGAAGGCAGAGGTTGCAGTGAGCCGAGATCATGCCACCGCACTCCAGCCTGGGCGACAGAACGAGACTCTTGTCTCCAAAAAAAACAAAACAAAAGCACCCTGAGGAGGAGTCCCTAGCCCTCACCATTCTGCCAAGGGGAGAGCGGGACCTCGCCAGGGACCAGGTGTCACTGCGTCCTCTGATGACCGAGCTGCTGGGACCGAGGCTGCTGGCCAGAGACAGTCTACACAGGCATTGCAGAAAAGTAGCTCAATTTTGCTGCCTAACAGAACTCTTTCCAGTCATGCAGTAACGACAAAACATGCCCCAAGTGGGTAAAATGAAAACCTGTTCTCAAAAGAGAATATAGAAAGAATTTTATTTAAATTGGATAAAAGCCTAGTTGTTGTTTTTATAAATTTTATTTAATTAAGTTGTCACAGTGGGAAATATTCAATTTGTTAGTTGAAAAAAATGTAAAATTGTGTTCTGGGATCTGTGATTATTTACTGTTACAGCAGTGGGGTTGGGGTTGGGTTGTGCATTGGGAACTTAGGGGTTTATAATAACTTCCAGTATCAGGACAGTGTAAATGACTTAAAATCTCTTGTGTGAAAAAGTTTGACTTTCTGATTCTCAGCCGTGTTGTGGCAAAATGGTCCCTGGAGTTTTTGACCCTGTGTTTAAAGAAATATGCTATAAAATAAAAAATAATTTGGAAGAAGAATTGGCTCAGACATTACTTTCATTGTGCCTTCTTGCATGTGGAACTATAAATACCAGCTGCTAGAAGTTCCCTTACGATGATGGACTGTGTGAAGGTACATTCTTAAAGTATTCATGTGTCAATAATAATAGCTGATATTTATTGAGCACTTAACGTGGCTGAGCATTTCATATGTGTTGCCTAATTTAGTCCTCTCTACAACCCCACGAGGCTGCCCTCAGCCCCGTTTAACAGATGAGGTAGCTGAGATGGAGAAGCTAAGCAATTTGTCCGAGTGCTAGTCCTGGCAGCTTCGCTTTGCAGAGCTTTCACGTGGGTGCATGCTGTTTGCACGCCTGTGCAATGATCCTTGGTGTGGGCCACAGCCTTGACCCTGCAGCACCTGCTGGCCTTCAGCACCTGTGGCACCACAGCCTTGACCCTTCAGCACCTTTGCATCCGCACCCTGCAGGTTAAGGAGAGCCTGTGGGCAGACATCCCACATTCTTAATTATTTTAGCCCCACAGCTCGAGTGGAAATGCTTCCTTCTGCAGGGCTGTCTGAGCTCCACATGTTTATCGCCGGCCACCCTCCTAGGACTGCATCCCTGCAGGAGCCTGCAGCCTGCTCTGCTTCGAGGCTCAGCCACAAAGCTGCCTCAAAACCTGATGGCCTGCCTCATCTGACTGAGACAGGTGAGCAGGAGGCAGAATGATACTGGTCACTTAGCAGACCTAATATATGCTTCTTTCTTTTTAGATTTCATGTGTTCTTTGTATACAAGCGACGTCCCAGATTATAATTCTCTGCTGAGATTTGAGTTGGATTTGAGGATTTGGAGAATCCCTGCAGCTTTGTAACTTCAGAGGTGTAATTAGCTGAAAACATCATCGTTTTGAAGAGTTCTGCGTTTTGCCAGTCACCTCTCAACTGTGTGCCAAAGGTAAGTCTGCAGTTTTCTGCTTAAAACAGAAGCTAATGAGCATCTCCAAATGTTTTGCTGGCAGAAGGACTCCATGAAAGATGACAGAAGAAGTTATTGTGATAGCCAAGTGGGACTACACCGCCCAGCAGGACCAGGAGCTGGACATCAAGAAGAACGAGCGGCTGTGGTTGCTGGACGACTCCAAGACGTGGTGGCGGGTGAGGAACGCGGCCAACAGGACGGGCTATGTACCGTCCAACTACGTGGAGCGGAAGAACAGCCTGAAGAAGGGCTCCCTCGTGAAGAACCTGAAGGACACACTAGGTGAGTGTTTCACCCTCGAGAGAGGAAGCCTTCTGCGCCACTGAGCCTTGCTGTGTCTCCACAGGCCTCGGCAAGACGCGCAGGAAGACCAGCGCGCGGGATGCGTCCCCCACGCCCAGCACGGACGCCGAGTACCCCGCCAATGGCAGCGGCGCCGACCGCATCTACGACCTCAACATCCCGGCCTTCGTCAAGTTCGCCTATGTGGCCGAGCGGGAGGATGAGTTGTCCCTGGTGAAGGGGTCGCGCGTCACCGTCATGGAGAAGTGCAGCGACGGTTGGTGGCGGGGCAGCTACAACGGGCAGATCGGCTGGTTCCCCTCCAACTACGTCTTGGAGGAGGTGGACGAGGCGGCTGCGGAGTCCCCAAGCTTCCTGAGCCTGCGCAAGGGCGCCTCGCTGAGCAATGGCCAGGGCTCCCGCGTGCTGCATGTGGTCCAGACGCTGTACCCCTTCAGCTCAGTCACCGAGGAGGAGCTCAACTTCGAGAAGGGGGAGACCATGGAGGTGATTGAGAAGCCGGAGAACGACCCCGAGTGGTGGAAATGCAAAAATGCCCGGGGCCAGGTGGGCCTCGTCCCCAAAAACTACGTGGTGGTCCTCAGTGACGGGCCTGCCCTGCACCCTGCGCACGCCCCACAGATAAGCTACACCGGGCCCTCGTCCAGCGGGCGCTTCGCGGGCAGAGAGTGGTACTACGGGAACGTGACGCGGCACCAGGCCGAGTGCGCCCTCAACGAGCGGGGCGTGGAGGGCGACTTCCTCATTAGGGACAGCGAGTCCTCGGTAAGTGCGCTGCGCCCACAGCTCCGGCTGCACCGGCTGTAACTGTGTTCTGTTTCCTCCCCAGCCCAGCGACTTCTCCGTGTCCCTTAAAGCGTCAGGGAAGAACAAACACTTCAAGGTGCAGCTCGTGGACAATGTCTACTGCATTGGGCAGCGGCGCTTCCACACCATGGACGAGCTGGTGGAACACTACAAAAAGGCGCCCATCTTCACCAGCGAGCACGGGGAGAAGCTCTACCTCGTCAGGGCCCTGCAGTGACGGCGCCCCGGCCCCACACTCGCCTCCCGGGCCCCACGGTGGAGCTGCCCGCCCGGCCTTGTGGCAGAGGCTCCTCCCGCGGGGACGGCCCCGACGGCTTCTCTGCGAGTCTCTCTTTATGTTCAGGTCGCTTGGTCGGTTCGTCTCCCATTTGCCATCCAGGCCTCACACCCACACTCGAGCCCACCCGGCCGGCCAGCTTTAGAGGAGGGGAGGAGCAGGGCGAGTTCACATTATTCCTTTTCCATCGGAAGTGGCGCTCGTGCATTCAACTCGTTCCCGCTCATGGAACCCCTCTTTAAAAAGACGCAGGGCACCTGTGAGCGCAGGAGCGAGCCTAAGGCCACCCAGCGGCAGCGCCCGTGTCCTGGGCACTCAGCGTGCTGGGCAGAGCAGGTGCGATGGCCCCAGTCCTAGCAGCCCTCGCCCATGTCCTGTGCCCTTACATGGCTCCCGGACTGTGCAGGGAGCCGATACGTTTGCTGATAGCAATACTGGAACCACCGGGTGCGATGGCAGTGAGGAGACTGCCCAGTGCCTTTGGGGCTGTGCTTGCAATAAAGAATTTCCTGGAAAGGCAGTCTGCAAAAGAGGGAACCGGTGACTCAGAAAGACAGATGTTTTGGTAATTTACCCCAAATGTGCCATCCACATAGTGCTTTTTCCTCTTGCCCTTCGGCTTGTTTGAATCTCACAATTATGTATTTAATTCTCAAAGAAATATGTATCTGTAGCCGTTTGTTGACACTAATACAGATGATTAAGGAAAACAGCTGATCTTTGGGGAAGGGAGCTACCAACACTTTATACACACACACACGTGCACACACACACACACACACACTATATATATATATATTATTTACAGGGAAATTTTTCAGGGTTTACAAAAGAGTATGTGATTGGTAGTAAGAGACACACAGAATGTTTATGAAGAAATTGCATTTTCTTTTTCCTTTACATTTGAACTTCTTTATAGTTTAAATATAACGTCTTGAGATGGCACATTCCTACGATTGAAGAAGGGGTCTTGAGATCCCCTAAACTTGCATACCCAGTTTTTTGGATATTGTAATAAAAAAAAGTATTATGACAAGGCTCTGTGTGTATTTATCTTTGGGAAAACTC